GTCTTCCCTGAGTAGTTACTCAGAAATGGAGTAGAAAAAGTTACTTTTAATAATATAGGCCGGGTGCAGTGGCCCACGCCTGTAATCCCAGCACTTTGGGAGGCCGAGGTGGGAGGATGGCTTGAGCTCAGATTTCGAGATCAGCCTGGCAACACAGTGAAATCTTGTCACTACAAAAACACAAAAAATTAGCTGGGTGTGGTGGTGCGTGCCTGTAGTCCCAGCTACTTGGGAAGCTGAGGTGGGAGGATCACCCGAGCCGGGGAGGTGGAGGCTGCAAAGAGCCGAGATCATGCCACTGCACTCCAGCCTGGGCAATAAAGTGAGACCTTGTCTCAAAAACAAAAACCCAGCAATATAAATAAGACACATGTTTCTTCATCTGGCATAATAGAAATAGTGCCCAGAGCTTATAAGCTTTTCAAGAGTCCACAAAAGACCCGAAAAAGAAAAAGAAAATTGTTAGCTCCAAAATACCAGATGAAAGCTGCAAAGTCAACATTTATGACCATTTAATCCAATGTCCATAAAACGTAGCATTCTTTCCACTAGCCAACTGCAGTTTACTTTCTTGTAATGAAGCATACATTGTATCTTTAATGTGGGACGTGGCTTTGTTCTAATAAGACGAAGGGTGGAGTGCAGGCTTGGAAAGCAGGAGAGCTCAGCCTACGTCTTTAATCCTCCTGCCCACCCCTTGGATTCTGTCTCCACTGGGACTCAAGAGGTGAGGAGAGACCATCTCCCCAAATGCACTGAAGGGAAACTGGAGGAGGGAGGGAGTGAGGGGTGATCATACCAGCGGAGGCACATTTGCTGAGCCCCCCCGCAGTCTGCTCTTTCCAAGTGGACCCTCCTGGAAGCCTGATCCCAACCTCCCCTGCAAGCAGGTCTGTCACCCCCATCTCTCAGATGAAGAAACTGAGCCTTGCAGGGGTGGAGTCCCTTGTCCCCACGTCATAAGGGTAGTCATAGTAGTAGGAAGAGGAAGCACCTAGGTTTGAGGCCAGGGCTGGCTGCTGTCAGAACCTAGGCCCTCCCCTGCCTTGCTCCACACCTGGTCAGGGGAGAGAGGGGAGGAAAGCCAAGGGAAGGGACCTAACTGAAAACAAACAAGCTGGGAGAAGCAGGAATCTGCGCTCGGGTTCCGCAGATGCAGAGGTTGAGGTGGCTGCGGGACTGGAAGTCATCGGGCAGAGGTCTCACAGCAGCCAGTAAGTGAACAGCTGGACTCGGGCTGCCTGGGTGTCTGGGGCTGAGCCCCCTACTCCCCTCCAGCAGACCTCAAAGGCTCCATATCGCTCTGCTGCGAAGACAATGAAAAAGGGGTGGCTACGGAACGGTGTCTGGTTCCCCTTGTCCTTCCACCCCAAGCTGCTGGGGCCTGGCCAGCTCTCAAGGCAAGAAGGAAAACATCCTCTGACATGTGCCGTGATGCGGCCCCATGTCCCTCCTTGTTCCCAGAGGAACCTGGGGCCCGCTCCTCCCCCCTCCAGGCCATGAGGATTCTGCAGTTAATCCTGCTTGCTCTGGCAACAGGTACGCAGGGGATGGGGGCAGGGCAGGATCCTTGAGCCCCTTCTTTTGCTCTCACCCCCTCCAGGGCTTGTAGGGGGAGAGACCAGGATCATCAAGGGGTTCGAGTGCAAGCCTCACTCCCAGCCCTGGCAGGCAGCCCTGTTCGAGAAGACGCGGCTACTCTGTGGGGCGACGCTCATCGCCCCCAGATGGCTCCTGACAGCAGCCCACTGCCTCAAGCCGTGGGTGCGGGGGCTGGGGCGGTGCCGGGGTGGGGGGGAAGCAGAGCGATGTTTCTTCATCCTCAAAGGTGTCACTCACCTCTCCCACCCATGTCTCCCCCGACCTTTCCTCCTCCAACTACTGTCTCTCCCACCTCAGCCGCTACATAGTTCACCTGGGGCAGCACAACCTCCAGAAGGAGGAGGGCTGTGAGCAGACCCGGACAGCCACTGAGTCCTTCCCCCACCCCGGCTTCAACAACAGCCTCCCCAACAAAGACCACCGCAATGACATCATGCTGGTGAAGATGGCATCGCCAGTCTCCATCACCTGGGCTGTGCGACCCCTCACCCTCTCCTCACGCTGTGTCACTGCTGGCACCAGCTGCCTCATTTCCGGCTGGGGCAGCACGTCCAGCCCCCAGTGTAGGAGCACCAGAGGGGAACCTGGCAGGGGGCATTCCCACAGCCCCTCACGCTGTTTCCACAGTACGCCTGCCTCACACCTTGCGATGCGCCAACATCACCATCATTGAGCACCAGAAGTGTGAGAACGCCTACCCCGGCAACATCACAGACACCATGGTGTGTGCCAGCGTGCAGGAAGGGGGCAAGGACTCCTGCCAGGTCAGTGTGGTCTCCAACCACAGCCCCATCCCCTCTGACCGACATTCTCTCTCCCCGTGCCCAGGGTGACTCCGGGGGCCCTCTGGTCTGTAACCAGTCTCTTCAAGGCATTATCTCCTGGGGCCAGGATCCGTGTGCGATCACCCGAAAGCCTGGTGTCTACACGAAAGTCTGCAAATATGTGGACTGGATCCAGGAGACGATGAAGAACAATTAGACTGGACCCACCCACCACAGCCCATCACCCTCCATTTCCACTTGGTGTTTGGTTCCTGTTCACTCTGTTAATAAGAAACCCTAAGCCAAGACCCTCTACGAACATTCTTTGGGCCTCCTGGACTACAGGAGATGCTGTCACTTAATAATCAACCTGGGGTTCGAAATCAGTGAGACCTGGATTCAAATTCTGCCTTGAAATATTGTGACTCTGGGAATGACAACACCTGGTTTGTTCTCTGTTGTATCCCCAGCCCCAAAGACAGCTCCTGGCCATATATCAAGGTTTCAATAAATATTTGCTAAATGAGTGAATCTACTGAGTGCTTACTATGTGCTAGA